AGAAAACATTGGTTTCTGTTCTATCTTCATTACTCTTCCTTGCTGACTTCTGTTATGTATCTCTATTGTCATTATGCCTGCCTCTATTATTATTCCTCTTTGACTTCAAAAGTTGAATTGGCAATGTTTAAACTATTTGAGCTGAAAAACAAATAAAGATGTTATTTTTATGTCTACAACCTTAGCATTTAAGTTTGATAGAACAGGAGCTATCATAAGAATGTAAACTACTACTTTTTTTTTTTTTTTTTTGCGATGGAGTCTCTGTCGCCCAGGCTGGAGTGCAGTGGTGCGATCTCGGCTCACTGCAAGCTCCGCCTCCTGGGTTCACGCCATTCTCCTGCCTCAGCCTACCCAGAAACTGGGACTACAGGCGCCCGCCACCATGCCTGGTGAATTTTTTGTATTTTTTAGTAGAGATGGGGTTTCACCATGTTAGCCAGGATGGTCTGGATCACCCGACGTCGTGATCCACCCGACTCGGACTCCTAAATTGCTGGGATTATAGGCGTGAGCCACCGCACCCAGCCGTAAACTACTACATTCTTTTATATACGTTTCATTATTGAGGGGACACACTTCTGCTATTTAAGTGAATAATTTTATTTATCATTTTTAAAGTTTATATTGTACTAGGATATGTTTATTATGTAAATGAAGTACATTAATAGTTAATAATGCTTGAAAGTTTCATCCTATCCCTATTGCACATGGATTGCAAGAACTCTTAATAGCTCTTAATAGAGCTAAGAAAAGTCTTTTGAGTGTTATCTATTGGGCCACTTTAAAGTAAAATGAACCAACTATTGGCCTAATGACTCATGGAGATAGAAAGAGATAGAGGGGACTTCATTCCCCTGAATGTTTTCTAGCATTCTCCCTTCTTGCCTGGAATGACTGGCTTATTAAGATGTGGATCCACCCTGGAGGACAAACTTTCAGATATTAGATTCCATCACAGATGATCAGTCACAGTAGTTGCACAATAACGCATCAGTCTCAAGAAGGACCAACTAACTCCTTTAATCTACATTTTGAGTACCCATGAACAAGATGGAATTCTGTCAGATACTGTGGCTTATGGGCTAGACATAGTCTGTGCCCTTGGATAATACAGTACCTGAAGAGATGGTTAGATGATAAGATGAAAAATAAAATATATACACAGTTCTTATATATCATTGAAACCATGATATATGAAAGGAAACCATTCTTTATCATTGACCTATTGAAGATCCTGGGTAAGTTCCTTTTAATTTTTGTGCCATGCTCCTTCTTTGCCTTGTCCTGTGAGGTCCAGAGAAGATGAGGAAAGTGAGACTAGTAAAATGTGTTGGAGGTTTCTCATAAAAGTAGTACTGTAAGAATGTACTTGGAAGTTAATATTTTTAAATGGTTCCATATCTCAAATCAAGCAATTCATATTAAAGATTTGCTGATTGAGCTCTTAAAACAAAAATTTGGCACTTCACTGTCATCTAATGGCATTCTATCTTAAAAAAAATTCTACCTTATATTTATTTACTTCTCAGTTTGAATCTTCTTCAAGTGCACATTCTTAATCTCAAACCTCATGTAGAGAATTATTTATTTAGATGTTTCCAAACTGGTTTCTTGGCATAGTTCTTGCATGGTGTGAATAAATTCTTCAGATAAGGTCTTTCGTGACCCACTGTGACGTTCTGACCTTCATTCTTGTCATTCTTCAACAGACCTCATTGAGAACTGCATAGTTTTTGGAATATTGTGACTTTTAATCTGTAAGCATGGTAACTGTGGCATAGAATCCCTGTATGGCAGTCATTCTTAATCTGTTTGGGGTTATGTATTACTTTGAAAGATTGATAAAAATATATGGAGTCATTTCCCAGTAAAACGTACATATATTCTGTCACAAAATGTTTTGCATGAAATTTCAGGGGGTTTGTGGAATTCATTTTACCCCTAGGACCCAACTTAAGAACTGTTTTGTCCAACAATGTTTCTTGACATTTAATGTGCATGGGAATCACCTGGGAAGCATATTATAATGCAGATTGTGATTATACAGGTTGAGAATGAGTCTGAGTCTGCATTTTTTAACAAGGTCCCTGGTGAGGATGGAGCTCCTGGTCCCTGGAGCACACTTGGAGTTACAAGACGATATGGAAACATGACAAAGCTTTTTTAGTATATACATAAAACAAACAAATGAATGTTTGGGTCTTCTATTGTTTTTTTTAAATATGATTTAAACTTTTTTCTGGCAATAAATACAGTACTTGAAGAGAAAGTTAAGTTTGCTTTCTAAAATCTGTTGCTTATGTATTACCAGCATTTTAAATAAAATTTTATAATTCTAGTTTAACAAGTTTAGGTACTTTCTTTACTCTGTGAAGAACTTTTTACCCTTTCCTGTGCTTTCAATGCAAATATACTTAATACATTTTTTTCATTGAATAACATTTTAAGGCTATTACTGTGTCTTTAGCTTAATGATGCATAAGAGGAGATCATGGAATAAGGTGGGTAGGAAAAGCTAAACACCTAGAACATGGATCTACACATGGTAAATAGACAGTTAATACATTGTTAACCTGAAATAAAGTTTGTACTAGAAATGGGAAAAGCTTAACAGCCTGGGGAACTGAGGATGAAGTCTCAAAAGTAAATTGTCATTTTGAATGAAAAAACAACTTACATGTTGAACCATCTGAAGGAATCAGTCTTTCTTTTTTTCTCTTCCCCACCCTCAGCTTATTGAAGTTTAAGAGTCAGTCTCTTAATGATTGCTGAAGGGTGTTATAAAGAAACGTATTTCTAGTAAAGTTCTCTATTTTTATTTTATTATTGGCTAAGCTAATAAAAGAGTCACAAGATGAGGTTTTTTTTGTTTTAAAAAAACTAATCATATATTAAGGTTGGACTATATGAAGCTGCTGATATTTAACCATTTCTGATCAACAGCTTAATTCAATTGATTAAAAAAAAAAGAGGGAGTGATGAGGCTTCACTATGTTGCCCAGGCTGGTCTCAAACTCCTGAGCTTTCAAGTGATCCTCCTGCCTTGGCTTCCCAAAATGCTGGGATTACAGGCATGAGCCACCATACCCAGCCAATTCAATTGATTTTTAATGGAAATATGATTTAGGAAATTGGGATTGAAATCACCCTGTGGGCATATGCAGGTGTTAATGTTCTTCTCTAAATATCTAGATAGAACTTAAAAAAAATCAGAAGTAGTTAACATTTTAGATTGAGAATGTATTTATGGATCTAGACTCATCAGGAATATCAATTTTGAGATATTTGAAGATAAAATGCAAGGAAGCCCTCAAGATAACATATTAGTTTTGAGAAGGAGGGTGATAATATCTACTGAGAATAGGCTTGTTGTGAGGATTGAATGAAATAATGTATATAATGCCTTTGTCACAGTCCTTGTACATACAGGACTATCAGTATATAATAGTTACTGTTGTGGCATTATGACCATGTGCTTTTTTGAATAAAGGTGAACTATAAGTTGATCTAATTTTTGACAATGTATATTTGCATGGACTGATGAACATCATCTACTATAAACAAAAAAAATCTGCTGAAATAAAGCAGTATTAAGAAATAGTTTGAAAAAGCAGGGCGTATTTTTTCTACTTTGTTTCTAGGTTACTTCAGAGCTTCTGCATTCTTAGAATACTTCATTGATACCACATTTATGACATGTCACATATTCTAGTGTGTACCTCTCTTAATTTATTTACCAACTGTTAAGGAACAGTGGTAACCATGTCATCCACACCACTTGTCATAGAGTATGGGTCACATAAATATTTGTTGACCAAATGATTCATGTCAGATTTATCTCTCTAGATTTTGGTGTCTCTTTTGAAGTATAGAATCAACAGGAGGGAATTGTTAATTTAAATACAAATGCCATGTAATAGAAAGCCTTCTGGGATGTCTTGATTATTGTTGTGCTGTAGTAATTTTGAAGTAATGAGATGTATTAATTTGCTAGGGCTACCATAACAAAATGCTGGAGAATGGGTGATTTAAACAAAAATCTGTTTTCTCACATTTCTGGAGGCTGGCTGTCCAAGATCAAGGTTCCACCAGGGTTAGTTTCTCCTAAGGCCTCTCTCCTTGGCTTGCAGATAGTTGCCTTCTAGCCGTATCCTCATACAGTTTTTTTCTTTGCTTACATCCTCTTTTTATAATGTGTGTCTTCCTCTTTTTATAAGGATACCAGTCCTATTGAATTAGAACCCCATTCTTATGATTTCATTTAATTTTAATTACCTCTTTAAAGGCCCAGTCTCCAAATACAGTCACATTGGGACTAAGGACTTCAACATAGGAATTTGCGGGGGAGCACAATTATAGTCATAACACAATTTAGTCATAACACAGGGTGTTTGGAAAGTATACAAAAAAGATTTATTTTAGAATGTACAAGCTTTTTTCTTTGTGGTATTGGGACAAATTATGTAATTTCTCTCAGCATCCCTTTTCTTACCTATGAAATAGTGACAATAATTATGTCAAATTGCTTGTAAAAAAATAGTGGTTGTGATATTTGACCCAAATTTCAAAATATTGATTGTAAAACTTTCTATTGACAGTAAGGTAACAGAAAATGAAGATGATTCCTTGATAAGTTAAAGGCTACTTTAGAAGTTTAGAGTTTAAACTTAAACTTAAATAAAGGCTGCCTTTAGAAGTTTAGAGTTTAAACCAGAGGTTGCAGATTGGCAACCGATGGGCCAGAAACAGCTTGCATACTGGTTGTTGGCCTACACAATGCTTAAAAATTTTTAAATTAGTTGCCAACTTCTGCAGGTCAATTAGATTCACATAAAAATCTAGATTTCTAATTTAGTTTTTTCTAAGCATGGTAGTAATAGACTGGCCTTGAGTAGCAGTGTTGCCGTCAGGGATATGGTTTAAATGTGATGACAAAAATATAATACTGCTTATATTGGGTGTCTATCCAAAAAAATGGCAAAATAAAAAACAGACTGACGGGGCCACACTGATGTGAAAAAAAAATAATGTTGTGCTTTGTAAAAATAAGTAATAGTCCTTGATATTTCATATACAAAGTATGTCTATTAAGAGAATATGATTTAAAATTGCCAGCATCCATCACTTAATCCCAATACCCATTGACACCTGTAGGCTTTGAATTTTAACTTCTTAATGAAAGCTGGCCTATTAAGGACATATGCAGTCAAAAGTAGGTGCCCATATATATAATGAAATACCAAAAGGACAATTTAGAAGGTTGAATGGAAACATTATGGCATGCTTTAGACGTTCTGTTTTGGTTTTCTTATTCCCAGTCTTTGATCTTTTAGGTCTATCCATTGGTAAAGATATATTAGGACTCACATCAACTCAAGGTTTTTTTCTTTTTTTTTTTTTTGTGGTGATAGTGTAAGTGCCCTGTTATTTTGAAATCATTTGCCTCAGTTATAAACTTCTACCTCTCTTTTCAGGTCTTGTAGAATTTCTCTTTTATATTCTCATTGATTATTCAAAAAACTTCACCTTGCACTAAGTTGCTAGTAACTGCAACTGTGGAATATAATCCTTTACCCCCTTCTTCTTGCCAAGAATGCCTTATTCTACTTTTATCTGAAGGACCCCTCAATTTTACCTCTTCTGTAATAGCGTCTTTTAAAAATTTTCTTTTACTTTTGAAGAAGTTTACATCTTCAGAAAAGTTACACATATGGTATCCATATACGCTTCACTTAAATAGTCCACTTATTAAAACTTGACGCTTCCTCTCTCTGAAAAATTTGATTTTGAAAGAATAGGTGTGTGCGTGCGTGCGTGTGTGTGTATGTGTATGTTTCTTTTCTCTCCCAAAACTGAGCCATTTGGAAGAAAGTGGCATGCATCATTCATAATATTTGGAACTCCAAATACTGTAATCTGTGTTTCCTGACAATGACATTCTTCTACATAAGTATAATACAGTGATTACATCAGGAAATTTCACATTGATGGTGACACTGCCACTTAATATACAACCTTTATACAACTATCTCTAGTTGTTCCAATAATGTTCTTTCTAGCAGATTTTTTTCCTTCGTTTTTTTCCTTGCAGCCACATCAAGACAAATTTTACACATTGATTTTTATGTCTGTTTAGTCTCCCTTAATATCCATCTGTTCAGGTACATCTCGTTGTATCCTCATGACTAGAGTCAGGTTAATCATTTTTGGCAGGAATATTACAAAGGTAATATTAAGTTCATTTCATTGCATCACATCTGGAGGCATACATTGGTTAAGATGGTGTTCACTAGATTTCTTCACCATAAAGGTACCCGTCCCACTTTGTAATTAGTAATACATTAGACCATGTGACTATCCTGTTCCCTAACAGCTTGTTACCCACTGGTTTTAGAACTCATTGATGCCACTTTCTGGAATCATATGTTACTATAGTTGTTATAAGATGCTGTGATTTTCTATTTTTATCATTTCTTTCACATTTATGAGTCAGCATTCTTCTATAAAAAACTTTCCTTTTCTCCCCTTATTTTTTGTAGTGTTAGTATGGGCACATGGATAATCATTTTATATACAATGAGTTATATTCCATCTTGTCTTTCATTTTCATTTTCCACTTGTTCCAAATTATCCATCCAGTTTTTGAGCTCTGCTCTTTTCTTTAATTTCTCTTCTTTTCCACAAGAAACTCCAGGTTCTGCCCTAGCCCTGGCATCAGCCGTTTCTTCAGAGAGTTCTAATTTCTTTTACTGGAGAATGATATTTAGAAACTAACATGGGCATTAGGTATACCCCTTTTGTGGACAGAGCTAAGAAATACACCTGCTACATTAATGTGTAGACTTAAAAAAAATAAATCACGAGTTAAAGCTAGTACTTCTAATTCCAATCTAATGTAGTAAGTCTTTTCTGTCATTCTGTATTTGTATTTGCAAATATTCTGGTTTCCAGAGTATCAGCATATTTAATCTTTTGGATAATTATATAATACCCAGAAAATAGTTGCAGAATTATGCAAATGTCACTAAAAGCAATAAAGTTATTAAGTTCAAGATTTCTTCACAGTTCTTTTGATCCTACAGTGTATCCCACTAAATCTGTATAGTTCAGAGTACTATGTTCAAACGCTTTTGGCTAATTTTTTTTTCTTCTGTTTGATTGTTACCAAATTGATATATAATTAGGTTCGTTTGTTTCTTTTTGTATTATTTTTTAGGGTTCAACTATCCTTATTTAACTTTTTGACTATTTAAAATATGAACATGATTCAAAGGCAAAACTATATAAGAAGATATATTCAGTGAAATCCCATTCTCATCCTTATCCTTTCCACACTGCTCCTACCCACCTTTTGTAAGTAATGAGTGTTGTTAGTTTTTGTGTGTTGAATTTTTTTGTTATAATCTTGTGTTTGCAGGTACCTGGGGCCCAAGATTTGGTGGATTTCTCTCCAGTTTATCGATGTCTACATATATATTCTGTCCTGGTGAGTCTTTATCTGGCTCTGCCTAATAAAGAGTGTCAACCCATTTTCTTTTCTTTATTTACAGGGTGCCCGGGAAACATTTGAGAATTACTACCGAAAACAGAGGCGAAAACAGGCTCGTTTGGTACTTCAACCTCCATCTAACATGGTAGGATTACCATCTTCACTTTTCTCACATTTACAATAACTTTTTCTTCTTTGCTTTGTTGCAGCATGAAACTTTAGATGGCTACAGGAAGTATTTTAATCAAATTGTAGGGTAGGTATATATATATATATATATATATTTATACAGCTGTGCTTTCTTTTTTCCTCAATCTTAGCTTTTTTGTGGTTGAAGATCACATTTTACATACAACCCAGGGCTTAGTAAATAGAGCCTACATTGATGAACTGTGGGAAATGGCACTTTCAAAAACCATCGCAGCACTCCGTACCCACTCGGTATGTAAGAAGCCCAAGGGAAGTTGTTATTTGTTTTTCCTCCTTTGTCTTTTATTTACTTTAGTCTTACTGTTCTGATCCAAACCTTGTGTTAGATTTGAAGAACCTCATTGTGCTTTTTGCTGACACACTTCAGGTATGTGATTTCTGTTTACATATGCTCATCTAGACACTGAAGTGATTTTCTTATTTTGTTTCAGGTGTATGGTTTCCCTGTAAATCAGCTTTTTGACATGCTGTTAGAAATCAGAGACCAATATAGTGAAACTCTGCTAAAGAAGTGGGCAGGTATTTTCAGGTGAGAAATTATCTATAGTCATATGTGTGTGTTCCCTTCCCTTTGTCTATCCTTCCATTTATAGAAACATACTTGATTCTGACAACTACAGTCCTATACCAGTAACAAGTGAAGAGATGTACAAAAAGGTGGTAGGACAATTCCCATTTCAAGATATAGAACTGGAAAAGGTAAGGAATACTTTAAAATAAATTTCTCTGGTTGACTTGATTTCATTACTTCTTGCATTTACAGCAACCATTTCCAAAAAAGTTTCCTTTCTCTGAATTTGTGCCAAAAGTTTACAACCAAATTAAAGAATTTATCTACGCTTGTCTGAAGTTTTCAGAAGATCTTCATCTAAGGTATAATACAAAATAGTAGAAATGTAACCAATGCTATGACTGACTCTTAATGCTTCTTTTTCAGCTCAACTGAAGTTGATGACATGATTCGGAAATCAACAAACCTGTTGCTAACCAGGACTCTGAGCAACTCTCTGCAGAATGTAATTAAAAGGAAGAATATTGGGCTTACTGAGGTAAACCTGCTCCTAATGAAGGCAGCCGAGCCAATGACTTTTACATGTGTTTGTTGTTTTCTAGCTTGTTCAGATTATTATCAATACAACACATTTGGAGAAATCCTGTAAGTACTTGGAAGAATTTATCACCAACATCACTAATGTGCTTCCAGAGACAGTTCACACTACCAAGCTCTATGGCACCACAACTTTTAAGGTGAGAGGGCCCTACAGTACTGTGGAACTGCTAGTGATTTTTCAAATTTTATATTTTTTCACAGGATGCTAGACATGCAGCTGAAGAAGAGATTTATACCAACTTAAACCAGAAGATTGACCAGTTCCTACAGCTGGCAGACTATGACTGGATGACCGGAGATTTGGGCAACAAAGCTAGTGATTACCTGGTAGACCTCATTGCCTTTCTTCGTAGCACCTTTGCTGTATTCACACACCTTCCTGTAAGTGGCAGTTGCTTACTTTGTCCTTTATATTAACTTTATGATTTACACTCTTGTGTTTCAGGGAAAGGTGGCCCAGACAGCGTGTATGTCAGCTTGCAAGCATTTAGCCACATCCTTGATGCAACTTTTGTTGGAAGCTGAAGTGCGGCAGCTCACCTTGGGAGCATTACAGCAGTTCAACTTGGACGTCAGAGAATGTGAACGTAAGACAGTGACCATCCCTGTGCTTGTTTATAGGCGCTTTTTATCCTCTTTTCTTTCCCACAGAGTTTGCCAGATCCGGCCCGGTGCCTGGGTTCCAGGAGGACACGCTGCAGTTGGCCTTCATCGACTTGAGACAAGTAAGTCTTTGTGTTTTTGTTTTTTGTTTTTCAATCCCTGGGGTGGGGTTTGGATATTTTACAGCTTTTGGATCTTTTCATCCAGTGGGATTGGTCAACCTACCTTGCTGACTATGGTCAGCCCAACTGCAAGTACCTCCGGGTAAACCCAGTGACTGCTCTGACCCTGCTTGAGAAGTGAGTACCTTGTCCAATGGTCTGTGTTGGGATGGTTCTCTCTCCCACTGACCTTCCGCCCTAGGATATCTAGAGAGTAAGTATATTATTCACTTGGGCCTTTTCCATATGTTGCCCTCTTTCTTTCCTTCTCTGTTTAGGATGAAGGATACTAGCCGCAAGAACAACATGTTTGCACAGTTTCGGAAAAATGAGCGAGACAAGCAGAAACTCATTGACACCGTGGCCAAGCAGCTCCGAGGACTCATCAGCAGCCACCACTCATGAAGGGTGACCCCGGACCCACAGAGGCGACCTGCTGCAGCCTCTGTGTCAGTCTGGGGTCCAGCCCCAGCTGACCCTGCATTTGTGCATTCTTCTTCAAAGAGAGCATATGTATTTTTTTATTAACCCCTGTGCAGTATTCACATAACATTTCCCTATAGTAAAAGAGGCACAAGAATAAGCAAGTACATGAGATGTTGCTAGGCTGGGACTCAGGGGAAGTTATTACTACACTATCTGTGTTATCTTAGAGATGGTGGTATCATCAATTCCACAGTGATGAACCACCTTTCATCCATGGCTCTAAAGCTTAGGTCTGGGGCTTAGGAACCATAAAAAGTGGGTATCTGGCGCTGGGAGGTAGAGTGAGTAAGCAAAAGGATACTAAAATATGTCCTGTTCACTCTTGGATGCCCATTCACCACATAGATGAGGCTGATTCTTCTCAATACAAGGAAAGGGCATGGCAAACATTACTATTTAGTACACTAAGGGCAGCTCTGGAGGGTCATCTCCTCAGTCTGCTGACTTTCACTGGCTTGTGAACAAGCATGGCATATGGCAAGATGACAGCTTCATTCCAATCCCCCAAGAATGGCGGTTTCTTTAGCCTGATCTAACCCCAGGCTTTTATTGCAATTTTTTCTAGGGCAGGATACAGCTAAGTAGACAGCAGTAATAATTGGATCCCATGTTTAACTGCATATTGCCCCAGCTCTAGGAGTGTTGAGTCTCAACTCGAAGAGTTTTTCTGGATCTTGAAAGCCAGTTTTCATGGAATCAGAGACCCAATCCCTTCCCTGTTCATCTCATTTCCTTCACTTACAGTCAGAGCACTTGGTTCAGGACATAAATCAACAGTTACTTCCATAGGCCTTCACAGGGCGTTTCAGACTTAGCCTCCTCCAGTAATGCCATTGAAATAGTTCAGATTTCGGAAGCCTAAAAATGGCCTTTACCTTACCCTTAGGTGTAACCTGAGGATTAGTTGGGATTGTTCCTTTATGTTTTAAAACCAGCTTTTTGGTTATCATCTTTAAGGAAATGTCACCAGCTCTGCACTGTGGGGGCAGCCATGCCTGGACTGGATGCCTCTAGGGATGGAGACATTGTTACCATAAAGTCGACAGAGCCAACCATGGCTTGTGGCTTGTTGCCTCTGGCCCAACTGTCCTTCACTAAATAATATCCTAGATATTATTTTGTTGCTCAAGCCCAAGGTTCCCACCCTCTTTTGAGATCCCCAAAGCCATCTTTGGCCTTGTCTAAGAAAGATTGCCTATAATCCTGTCCTCCAAACTCTAAAGCCTGGAGCAGCTTAGCGTGGAGGCTGCACTCATTGACCCAGATGGACTCCTGAGACTTAACGCAAGGGCTTTGCTATGAGGTCAGTCGGGGGAAACTGTACTTTAAGACACTTCAGAAAGATGCTACTGGCTAGTAGCAGAAAGATGGCTAGTGGCAAGAGTATAATTGTGCATCACCAAACAATGACAAATAAGCCACACAGGCATTTCCAGCTTGGATTGATGGGAGGAGAGACTCATCAAACAGAATTCTTCACTACCTTTGTCAGCTACTGAGTTGCTTCTGGGGAGGGAAGTACTTCCTTGCCCCTCCCCAACCCCCCTACCTCACCATATCCTATCATATCTTGATAGTCATGGGGAAGAGGATGTGCACACAGACATACAAATTTCCTCAAAGCTGGAGAGACCAGGCTACATGTGAGCTCATAGATGCTGCTGAGGCTCATCCTGAGGGCTGGATGGTTGGCCAGGGTTTCAGAATGAGGGTAAGGGATGAGCACTGCCACCCAGAACTTGATAAGCCAAGAGAAGGCAGGAGCCAAAATGGCATCGCCAAGCTCTCATCTTTGTTGAAACAAGTGAGAAACGATTATATTAATCTGAAGTTCTATTGCTTGAGAAGAGTTCAAAACACTTCTCTTTGCTAGTACCCAGTTTGCAGCAAGATCTCTTCAGCTTTAAGTGCTGAGAGACTTTGAAGTGGAAATGGAGAGATGTGTAAGCATGGCACAGTGTTTGTCTTTTTAGAGGATCATCATTGCTGGTCTGGTCTCAAACCTCTGCCTTGGAAGAACTGTGCTATACAGGAAAAAGTGAACAAGGTGGAGGAATAGGGGTTATTCTGCACAGAAGTCCCATGAAAGGAAAAGCTTATTCAAGCTCAAGACATAAAGATGGACCCTTTGATATATCTTCTCTCCATTCTTAGTCTGCCTTCACCTTATCTAACAAAAAACAACATGCAGCTACTGAGTTGTATGTAGAGACATACTCTTGGTGGGCCAGGGAAGGTAAAAACAGGGACCAGCAATGTCAAGTTTTTGAACTAGAAAAGTGGGATGTTTTTAGTTTTGTCTATAACCTGTAGCTGGGCCAACCCTTGAGAGGACTTGTGCAAAGCATGTGTGCCCAGACCCATCAGACTCCTCAGATATGGCCTCAAATACCTAGAGATGTAGAAGTACCGTGGAGGGCCTCAATAAGAGGGCAAGCACACAGATGGCTAGAAGCCTGTATGGCTTCTGGTCAGGATGAACCCTTGGCCAAGTTCTTGAGGAAACCAGGTCTATATTCCTGAAGGGACAGTTCAGTTTGGGACTCTATTAGGTTTCAGTAGTAATATAGGCTGCTTGCATCATTTTAACATTCATAGGGAAAATCTCTTTGAGCAGGCTATAAATGAAGCTGTTGCAGGTAGGGAAGAACAGGACCTGAAAATGGGAACCAGGAAGTGAGATCCTGTTGGCAAAGGGAATGTAGAGCTTCCAGGGTGCATTGCCCACTGTTCTCATTGCATACCAGTCCTCCAAGTCAGTCTAGCCTTACTGTACACTTGACAAGTGCTTACTCAGCAAGTCCCAGACCCACGGCCTTTTATCTCCCAAGACTGGCTTTGGCCATGACCTTCCTCATCAGGCCTCTGAGCACACTCTCTAGGAACTGCTGCAGAAATTCCCCTACCTTAGCCTCCCTTCTCCCAGGACTCCTCTCTTGACTGCAATTGCCTCTTCTTCTTCTTCTTCTTCTTCCTTTTTGTTTTTTTTTTTTTTGCCTGCATTCACAATTACTTTTCACAAAGGTGTTGGAAATGGCATTTTTATTTTACACAGATAGTTGCACATATATAGAGAAAATTAGGAAAGTCCATTTTTAACTCTAAAGGGAACTTTTTTCTCTAAAACTTACTTGTAAAGCTACTGATACAGATGGGCCGCATGGTTAGGGGAAAGCTCCTCTGTGAAAAGAGCATGTTTATTCCTCTTGTACATTTTCCTCTTTTAACTGCTATTAAACAAGAAAGCCTACATACCTGTTTCAAAAGCCACGGTGTTGTCTCATGGGTATTTTGTTCTTCCA